TGATGCAGCAAGACACAGAATACAGGGAGAAGCACTAGAACTGGTAATATTCTGTTTCCTATGCTGGGTGGCTGGGTTCACAGATCTACATTCTATTGTAATTCTTTAAATATGACATATATGTAGGGTACATTCTTTTGTATGTATATGTCACAATAAAAGGTGTCAATGCAACAAAGAATGGGAAAATGGATTCGGTTGTTGAAATAATGAATATCATTAACAGGACCACTGTGAACAAAAATAAGGGCTGTAATGCTATACAAATGGTTATTTGCGACTTGGGATAAAGTTTACAGTGTCTTCATCATACTTGGATTCAAACGGTGATATAATGAAGGTGGTGTGCTCAGGAAAACTGTTAGACAACTCAAAAAGTGGCTCTGGTGATGACAAAGGCAGTGATATTGAAGACACCAAAAGAGGGGTTCTTAACATATTTTCATGAAATTACAGTGAAAAAAGTACTTTTAAATTAACATTTTATATGTGATTTTAACTACATATGCGTGACTGATTAATCTAGTTTCATAATACAAGTCGCCATTTATTTCCTCTACATTTATAATACTGCATATATATTCAAATTGGCCAAAATCTTTCTTTCCAATCATCATGCTGGGATTATGGGGTTATATGTGGCACATACCATTCCTGTATATGTCAGGATGGAAAAAGTTTTACCTGGAATGAATTTTTGCCATTTCTGATCCACATTGTACTTCACACAGTGATTTCCTGAAGGAAATATAATGATCTGTTCATCGAAGTAGAAGATATTGTTGGCCACGTGGGATCGAAGACCAAAAACATGCAGCGTCTGAGCTACCACGGCTGACATGATCTCCCGCCAAACAGTTCTGCTGAAGACCAAGGCAGCGCTTCAGAGTGGAGAGCACCGCCCCGCTCCGACCCCGCCCCCGGCCCGGACTCGCCCTCCCCGCCCTTTGCTCCTCCCCTTGTCTCTCCCCTTTCTCCTCCCCTTGTCCCTCCCCTTTCCCCTCCCCTTGTCCCTCCCCTTTCCCCTCCCCCGGGGTCCTCCTCCGCGCCACCCCACCCCCGCGGCTCCTTTTTCTGCCTTTTCCTTTGTACCCTCACTGCTACCAGCTCCTTCTGGCGACCCCCAGGTACCCCCTCCCACCTTTCGTTTCTCTCTGGGTCAGCAGACCACGCATGTATCCAGAGGCGCTACCTGTAGGGATCCTAAGCAACCCGGACACTTTCAAACGCCGTAGCGGTTCCTATAGCAACGACAAACCGGAAGTATGGTTTGCCGCCGGAAGCGGAAGTCCCAATCAAAAGTTGAGCAGTAGCTGTGAGTTGCTGGCGCTGGAGCGATTCGGTGGCTGGGTCTCGGGATACCCCGTTTCTTCCTGTAGGTGTGGGACGTGCGTGCGGCGAGATGGACACTCCCCCGCTCTCGGATTCGGAGTCGGAATCCGATGAATCCCTTGTCACAGACAGAGAGGTAGGTGTCAGCCGAGCTCGTGGGGCTGGGCGCCCCTGGGAGTGACCGTGATTGTGTCCTGCAGTTGCAGGATGCGTTTTCCCGAGGGCTTCTGAAGCCAGGCCTCAATGTCGTGCTAGAGGGGCCGAAGAAGGCCGTGAACGACGTGGTGAGCGTGGGCACAGGGTCGGGGGTACTCGGCTTCTTGTGAGCTCAGTGTCTGGATTTCCTAGAATGGCCTGAAGCAATGTTTGGCAGAATTCAAGCGGGATCTGGAATGGGTTGAAAGGCTCGATGTGACACTGGGTCCGGTACCGGAGATCGGTGGATCTGAGGCGCCAGCACCTCAGAACAAGGACCAGAAAGCTGTTGATCCAGAAGACGACTTCCAGCGAGAGATGAGTTTGTATGTTTGTTTTCAAATGTTGGAGAAGTTGACCTCATTACACATTTTGTCCTACGATTCTCAGCTATCGCCAAGCCCAGGCCGCAGTGCTTGCAGTCTTACCCCGCCTCCATCAGCTCAAAGTCCCTACGAAGCGACCCACTGATTATTTTGCGGAAATGGCCAAATCTGATCTGCAGATGCAGAAGGTAAGAAATAGAAGTTTTCCTCTGGAAAGTCAATGACATGAACTGACAGCATTTTGTGTTGTAGATTCGACAGAAGCTGCAGACTAAACAGGCTGCCATGGAGAGGTCTGAAAAAGCTAAGCAACTGCGAGCACTTAGGAAATACGGGAAGAAGGTGAGAAGAAAAGTGTGCAGGGAACAGGAAGATGGCTGTAACGGTCCTTGTGTTCATATCACAGGTGCAAACGGAGGTTCTTCAGAAGAGGCAGCAGGAGAAAGCCCATATGATGAATGCTATTAAGAAATATCAGAAAGGTTGGTACATCTCTAATAGGGGAACGAGGGTAGGTGCTGATCAAAACTACTTCTTCACTTACAGGCTTCTCTGATAAACTGGATTTCCTTGAGGGAGATCAGAAACCTCTGGCACAGCGCAAGAAGGCAGGAGCCAAAGGCCAGCAGATGAGGAAGGGGTGAGAAGGGTTTTGGCATGGTTTCTTTGGTTCTGTAGTGATGTCTAGGACCATTCTTTTCCAGGCCCAGTGCTAAACGACGGTATAAAAACCAGAAGTTTGGTTTTGGTGGAAAGAAGAAAGGCTCAAAGTGGAACACTCGGGAGAGCTATGATGATGTATCTAGCTTCCGGGCCAAGACAGCTCATGGCAGAGGCCTCAAGAGGCCTGGCAAGAAAGGGTCAAATGTAAGTGAGCCCAGGTGCCCGGGTGAGGAGCATGTGACCAGATGTGGTATGTCTTTTTCTGTAGAAGAGACCTGGAAAACGAACAAGAGAGAAGATGAAGAACAGAACACACTAAATAGCATCTTTGAATACAAAGAACCAAGAAAAAGGAATGAAGACTCGCAATTTCACGACACACTTTGATCCCTTCTGTTGGTGTCATGTTGTAAACATTTCTTTCAATAAACTAAAGAAAAATTATTAAAGGAACACATACCTTTGGTTAAATAGTCTAGACTAAAAGATTGAGAAGTTACTTTCCATTGCTATCTATTGATAATTTAGACATTGAGTTCAAATTGCCTTCATTTTATGATAAATAATGATTTAACTGACACCTTCTCATTTCCTTTGTCTCATCCTTCTAAATAGTTATA